ATTCATAAACTTTCTTAAAACATTATCAGATTTTTGGGGGATTTTTTTTTTTTTTTTTTTTTTTAGCTCATCAGGTATCGTTAGTGTTAGTGTATTTTATGTGTGGCCCAAGACAATTCTTCTTCTTCCAGTGTGGCCCAGGGAAGGCAAAAGATTGGACACCCCTTGTTGAAGCCATTGTTAGGTGTAATTGTAAATTATAAATTACTTAGAATTAAAAACAGCCCGGCTCATGCCTGTAATCCCAGCATTTGGGGAGGCTGAGGCAGGAGGATCACTAAACCCAGGGGTCTGAGACATGCCTGGGCAACGTAGCAGGATACTGTCTCTAAAAGAAAAGAAAAAACAGTCTTAATGCAACAATGCCTTGGTAATAATGCTTTTAGAATCAGTGTCGTTATCTCTGATTCTGTAACTGTCTTACCATATTTCTCCATATCACTCTGATACCCTTGGAAGGATGCTTAACATTTCAGAAAAACGGTTATTTCTTTGGGCTAGAAGACTACAAATGAGCTTCCACAAGATCAGAGGATTATGGGGTTAATCTTGGTGGTGTGCATGGGTGTGGACGCGCTGTCCTGCCAACTGTCTCAACTTCCCCCACTCCCTTACCTCTCTCTGTGTTTCTGGTCTCCATCCCTCATGACTTCTTCTCTTCCTTTCATTGCCTCCCTCTGATTCTTCTCACCACAGTGCTTGCTGCTTTCTTTACCTTGACCCTTGGAGGGAGCAGGGGCCCGGACACTTGGATTTCTTGGCCCTTGTTGTTGAGAGCACTGAACCTCTGCATCCCACAGAGACTGAGGCTGAGAAATACAGTCAGGTACATGAGTTTCTAAACAGGCCCAGCCCACTGTCCTAATGCCATTAAAGCAGACAGTATATTGGTGTATTCTTGGGGCCATCAAAAATCAGAAGAAGCTCAGACTTCCTATTTCCTGCTACCCAGCTGGTTTTAGTTCCTTTACCCCTCCTCCTGTTCCTTGGTGTATGTTTTGCTGCAATCATTAGAGCCTGAGTCACTCTCCCCAGGAGACCCAGACCTAGAACTACCCAGAGCAAGACCACAGCTGGTGAACAGTCCAGGTAAGAAACATATTCTGGGGGACTGGGTAGCTTTTGAAATCTGATGGGTATTTTACTCCTACAGCCTGTCTCCAGTTGGACTAGCCACAATTCAAGTGCTTGAAAACCACATGTGGTGAGTGACTAGTGCATTAGACAGCTCTTCTGACTGAGGAATGACCACGACTGCACTATTTCAGGAGCAGACAAGATGGAGACAAATTCCTCTCTCCCCACGAACATCTCTGGAGGGACACCTGCTGTATCTGCTGGCTATCTCTTCCTGGATATCATCACTTATCTGGTATTTGCAGTCACCTTTGTCCTCGGGGTCCTGGGCAACGGGCTTGTGATCTGGGTGGCTGGATTCCGGATGACACACACAGTCACCACCATCAGTTACCTGAACCTGGCCGTGGCTGACTTCTGTTTCACCTCCACTTTGCCATTCTTCATGGTCAGGAAGGCCATGGGAGGACATTGGCCTTTCGGCTGGTTCCTGTGCAAATTCGTCTTTACCATAGTGGACATCAACTTGTTCGGAAGTGTCTTCCTGATCGCCCTCATTGCTCTGGACCGCTGTGTTTGCGTCCTGCATCCAGTCTGGACCCAGAACCACCGCACCGTGAGCCTGGCCAAGAAGGTGATCATTGGGCCCTGGGTGATGGCTCTGCTCCTCACATTGCCAGTTATCATTCGTGTGACTACAGTACCTGGTAAAACGGGGACAGTAGCCTGCACTTTTAACTTTTCGCCCTGGACCAACGACCCTAAAGAGAGGATAAATGTGGCCGTTGCCATGTTGACGGTGAGAGGCATCATCCGGTTCATCATTGGCTTCAGCGCACCCATGTCCATCGTTGCTGTCAGTTATGGGCTTATTGCCACCAAGATCCACAAGCAAGGCTTGATTAAGTCCAGTCGTCCCTTACGGGTCCTCTCCTTTGTCGCAGCAGCCTTTTTTCTCTGCTGGTCCCCATATCAGGTGGTGGCCCTTATAGCCACAGTCAGAATCCGTGAGTTATTGCAAGGCATGTACAAAGAAATTGGTATTGCAGTGGATGTGACAAGTGCCCTGGCCTTCTTCAACAGCTGCCTCAACCCCATGCTCTATGTCTTCATGGGCCAGGACTTCCGGGAGAGGCTGATCCACGCCCTTCCCGCCAGTCTGGAGAGGGCCCTGACCGAGGACTCAACCCAAACCAGTGACACAGCTACCAATTCTACTTTACCTTCTGCAGAGGTGGAGTTACAGGCAAAGTGAGGAGGGAGCTGGGGGACACTTTCGAGCTCCCAGCTCCAGCTTCGTCTCACCTTGAGTTAGGCTGAGCCACAGGCATTTCCTGCTTATTTTAGGATTACCCACTCATCAGAAAAAAAAAAAAAAGCCTTTGTGTCCCCTGATTTGGGGAGAATAAACAGATATGAGTTTATTATTGACTTCTTTTTTGATTTTGGACCTCAGCCTTGGGTGGTCAGGGTGGGAAATGATAGGAAGAAGCTGTCATCTGCATCCTAGTTTGCCTGAAATGAACCCAAATAATACCCATTATTATTAGTCCTGAATTATGAGTAGTGAATGATACCCATCATTCTGGCATCATGATGAGTAGTGTCCACTTCCATTCTGAAAAGTGCCCTGCTGTGAAAAATAAATTATATAGTCATCCTAGGTAAATGAAGGAGGAGGGAGAAGTGTGAAAGAGTATGGCTTAAATCAGACAAGATATACAAGAAGATACTTTATATAGGGCAGGAGCGGTGGCTCATGCCTGTAATCCCAGCACTTTGGGAGGCCGAGGCAGGCGGATCACCAGGGGTCAGGAATTCGAGAACAGCCTGGCCAACATGGTGAAACCCTGTCTCTACTAAAAATACAAAAATTAGCTGGGCGTAGTGGCAGGCTCCCGTAATCCCAGCTACTCAGGAGACCGAGGCAGGAGAATCGCTTGAACCTGGAAGGCGGAGGTTGTAGTGAGCCAAGAAAACGCCACTACACTCCAGCCTGGGTGACAGAGAGAGACTCCGGCTCAGAAAAAAAAAAAAAGAAGATACTTTATATAAAG